ATGGAGTTGGGGAATTTGGTTCTGCAAAACTGCGTGGAGATACGATTTTTAAAAAAACAGGTACAATTCTACGTTTTTAAAGTATTATCCATGCCCTAAAATGACTCACATGCTTCAATGCAGGATACAAAAACTTTTTTAAAAAATCATTTGACTTGCAGGGGTAGAGATGTTAAGAGAAAATCAGTAGGGAATAACACATTTATGAAGGCGAAAATGCACAAGTTATGACACATTTTGGCCCAGCTCCAAATCCTTAAAGCACTGATGTCTTGTTCCATCTTCTGTTTTTTTTACCATTACTTTCACTCCGATCCTATTCTTACTTATTTCCAGCCAAGTAGTTTCATATCTATTTGTCTTGGGCTCCACCGCGGGAAAGTAGCTATGCGGTGCTCCACCAGCTGACTGAAAAGGAGCGTTCCCTCCACACATACACTCAGCACTGAACTGGGGGCAGTGGCCGGGCACTCGGGGTGGGAGGGGGCGGCTAAGACAGTGTCACGGTCACTTGTGTGCCATTGGAAGGAAGGTCAGGGCAGGGAATCCTCGCTACTTCACTACTCATGTCTCTGGATTGGGCTTGCCTCTCTTCTTGGGGAAGAGCCACTTCTTGGGGCCCTGCACACACGAGGACGCATGTGGAAAGGGTCTGTAAATCGACACCCGTTCTGCTAACCGAAGGTGATTACAGCACCGTCTTCTTGGGGATACTTTTTTTTTTTACGTCAGGCCTCACGCTCGCTGCACGGGGATCGCCGCCAGGGCTGGGCTGCTGGATCCCCGCCACACGGGGGAAGCACTGGCGGCACGATCCCGGATCGACCTCGCGAGGCGCCCGCACTGGCCGCGGGGCTGCGGGACTGGCGGCGGCGGCGGCGGCTGCGCGGGGCTGGGCGGGGCTTGGCTGCGGGGAAATGACGTCGCCGTCCCCGCGCGCGCCCTGGTAACGGCGGCTCCCGCGTCCTCCTCCATGTCCCCGCCTATCCCCGCCGCAGCCCGCCCCGTCTCCTCCTCCCTCCGCAGCCTCGCCGAGTCCTCGGTGCGGGCTGCGAGCGGGACCCGCGGAGCTGCGCTGTCCTCGACGCCTCCGCCAGGCGCGGGCCGAGGAGCCTCCAAGAGCTGGCCCGGCCCCCGGCCGCCGCCGCCCAACCCCGGGCATCTGCCCCGCGCCGTTGTCCCCGCGGCTTCGGGCCGGCGGGACCGCCCCGTCCCTTCCAGGGGTGACCCGGGGGTCGCGGGTGGGACGGCGCCTGCGGCCGAGTCTGGGGGGCGCCGGGTGTCGGGTCGGGAAGCGGCCGCCGCGACTCTTGCCTCCCGGGCGTCGTTGCTCCACGGGCCTGCCTCCACCCGCGGGGACAGGTGCCCCGGCTGGGGTCTGTTGGGAAGATGGCGACCCCGGGCATGAGCTGGCAGCAGCACTATTACGGCGGCTCGGCGGCCAAATTCGCGCCCTCGCCGGCCACCGCACAGCTGGCTGGGCACAGCATGGACTACAGCCAGGAGATGCACCTGAAAATGAGCAAGAAAATCGCCCAGCTCACCAAGGTAAGGGGGGCAGCGACGGGGCAGGTGGCGACATCCTTCTCCCTTCTTATTCAAAACCATGCAGGTAATATATGCTTTAAACACTAAAAATGATGAGCATGAATCTGCAATTCAAGCCCTCAAAGATGCTCATGAAGAAGAAATTCAACAAATTCTTGCTGAAACAAGAGAAAAAATATTGCAGTATAAAAGCAAAGTAACAGAGGAGCTAGACCTTAGAAGAAAGATTCAAGTTTTAGAATCATCATTAGAAGATCACATAAAAATGAAGCAGCAGGCTTTGACAGAATTTGAAGCTTATAAGCACAGAGTTGAGGACATGCAACTTTGTGCAGAAGCCCAGCATGTCCAACGCATAGTGACCATGTCTAGAGAAGTCGAAGAGATTAGAAGGAAATTTGAAGAAAAATTACGGAGCTTTGGACAACTTCAAGTACAGTTTGAAAAAGACAAACGATTGGCATTGGAAGACTTGCAAGCTGCTCACAGACGGGAGATACAAGAGCTATTGAAGTCACAGCAGGATCACAGTGCCTCAGTAAATAAAGGCCAGGAAAAGGCAGAGGAACTACACAGAATGGAGGTGGAGTCCCTAAACAAAATGCTTGAGGAGCTAAGACTTGAACGGAAGAAACTAATTGAGGATTATGAAGGCAAGTTGAATAAAGCTCAGTCCTTTTATGAACGTGAGCTTGATACTTTGAAAAGGTCACAGCTTTTTACAGCAGAAAGCCTACAGGCCAGCAAAGAAAAGGAAGCTGATCTTAGAAAAGAATTTCAGGGACAAGAAGCAATTTTACGAAAAACTATAGGAAAATTAAAGACAGAGTTACAGATGGTACAGGATGAAGCTGGAAGTCTTCTTGACAAATGCCAAAAGCTTCAGACGGCACTTGCCATAGCAGAGAACAATGTTCAGGTAAGTAAAGAATATTATATTCAACACATGGACATTTTAACAATGGCTATTTAATCTTTCTTAGGTTCTTCAAAAACAGCTTGATGATGCCAAGGAGGGAGAAATGGCCCTATTAAGCAAGCACAAAGAAGTGGAAAGTGAGCTAGCAGCTGCCAGAGAACGTTTACAACAGCAAGCTTCAGATCTTGTCCTCAAAGCTAGTATGTGTGACCACAGTTTTTGATGTAATGCTTAAATTGAAGGGATTTTCTTTTTGGGGGATAGGTCATATTGGAATGCTTCAAGCAACTCAAATGACCCAGGAAGTTACAATTAAAGATTTAGAATCAGAAAAATCGAGAGTCAATGAGAGATTATCTCAACTTGAAGAGGAAAGAGCTTTTTTGCGAAGCAAAACCCAAAGTCTGGATGAAGAGCAGAAGCAACAGATTCTAGAACTGGAGAAGGTAAAAAGTAATGGACACTCCATTCCCCCCGAGTGCCGATTATTGATCTTTGTTTTAATTTTAGAAAGTAAATGAAGCAAAGAGAACTCAGCAAGAATATTATGAAAGGGAACTTAAAAACCTGCAAAGTAGATTGGAAGAGGAGGTGACTCAATTAAACGAGGCCCATTCTAAGACTTTGGAAGAATTAGCTTGGAAGCACCATATGGCAATTGAAGCTGTCCACAGTAATGCAATTAGGGATAAGAAAAAACTGCAAATGGTGAGTAAAAATTTAATTTATCATTGCATTGTTTGTTAATTTTTAAAAAATTTCTTTTTCTAAGGATTTGGAAGAACAACATAACAAAGATAAACTAAACCTGGAAGAGGATAAAAATCAGCTTCAACAAGAGCTAGAAAACCTAAAGGAAGTACTGGAAGACAAGTTGAATACAGCCAATCAAGAGGCAAGAATTCTTTAGACCTGTTGCCTATGTTAAAATATATTAAAAGTACTCTATTTACTTACAGATTGGCCACCTCCAAGATATGGTAAGGAAAAGTGAACAAGGTCTTGGCTCTGCAGAAGGACTTATTGCTAGTCTTCAGGACTCCCAGGAAAGGCTTCAGAATGAGCTTGACTTGACTAAAGACAGCCTAAAGGAGACCAAGGATGCTCTATTAAATGTGGAGGTAATTTCATAATTCTACTGCAATCTAAACAGTTAGTCTTCATTGAAAAGTTTTTATTCTTCAGGGTGAGCTAGAACAAGAAAGGCAACAGCATGAAGAAACAATTGCTGCCATGAAAGAAGAAGAGAAGCTCAAAGTGGACAAAATGGCCCATGACTTAGAAATTAAGTGGACTGAAAATCTTAGGTACATTTTTTATTCTGTAATCTTATCAATAATTTACAAAGTAAATGCAGTTGTTTTATTTTAGACAAGAGTGTTCTAAACTTCGTGAAGAGTTAAGGCTTCAACATGAAGAGGATAAGAAGTCAGCAATGTCTCAACTTTTGCAGTTGAAAGATCGAGAGAAAAATGCAGCAAGAGATTCATGGCAGAAGAAAGTAGAAGATCTCTTAAACCAGGTAATTAATAATGTGTACATGATGAAGTTTCATATTCTTCATTGTGTACCATTCTGGGGCATAGATTTCCTTGCTGAAACAGAATCTGGAGATACAGCTTTCCCAGTCTCAGACTTCTTTGCAACAACTGCAAGCCCAGTTTACGCAAGAACGACAGCGGCTTACGCAAGAGCTTGAAGAATTAGAGGAGCAACATCAGCAAAGACACAAATCATTAAAAGAAGCACATGTCCTTGCATTTCAAACTATGGAAGAGGAAAAGGAAAAGGAGCAAAGAGTAAGTTTTATGTGACATACGTTCAAATGTAATAGCATAATAATTTGAATTTGTCTTGTTCTAGGCTCTTGAAAATCATTTACAACAGAAGCATTCTGCAGAGCTTCAATCACTAAAAGATGCACACAGAGAGTCAATGGAGGGCTTCCGGATAGAAATGGAACAGGAACTTCAGACTCTTCGGTTTGAATTAGAAGATGAAGGAAAGGCTATGCTTGGTATTTTGAAAAGATTACAATCTTGTCATATTGTGCCAAATGTATTTTTGCCTTGCAATTCCAGCTTCCTTGCGCTCAGAACTCAACCATCAACATGCAGCTGCAATTGATTTGTTACGGCATAATCATCATCAAGAATTGGCAGCTGCTAAAATGGAATTAGAGAGAAGCATAGACATCAGCAGAAGACAGGTAAGTAAGAGTATTCTGTACTCTGATGATTTAACTTCTAAAAATGACTTTTTTTTTTTAACAGAGTAAGGAGCACATATGTAGAATTACAGATCTACAAGAGGAATTAAGACACAGAGAGCATCACATCTCTGAATTGGATAAGGAGGTTCAGCACCTTCATGAGAATATAAGTGCCCTAACCAAAGAACTGGAATTTAAGGGGAAAGAAATTCTCAGAATACGAAGTGAATCTAACCAACAGATAAGGTATGCCATTAAGTACAACAGAAGGAATATGCAACATTTTCTTAACTAAAAATAAATCAAACAGGTTGCATGAACAAGATTTAAACAAGAGACTTGAAAAAGAGTTGGATGTCATGACAGCAGACCACCTCAGAGAGAAAAATATCATGCGGGCAGATTTTAATAAGACTAACGAGCTACTCAAGGAAATAAATGCCGCTTTACAAGTGTCGTAAGTCATATTATATAAGAAAATTCATATGTTATCAATGAGCTAAAGTCTTTCTTGTTTTCAGATTAGAAGAAATGGAAGAAAAATATCTAATGAGAGAATCAAAACCAGAAGATATACAGATGATTACAGAATTAAAAGCCATGCTTACAGAAAGAGACCAGATCATAAAGAAACTAATTGTAAGATATTTTGGTTTTAGTCTAACCATGTTATTTAAAAGATGTTTATAATTCTTTTGCATAGGAGGATAATAAGTTTTATCAGCTGGAATTAGTCAATCGAGAAACTAACTTCAACAAAGTGTTTAACTCAAGTCCTACTGTTGGTGTTATTAATCCATTGGCTAAGGTATGTGCCGTAAACACTGTAGAATAGGAATGGACTATCCTCACATGTATTATTTTTAATGCAGCAAAAGAAGAAGAATGATAAATCACCAACAAACAGGTTTGTGAGTGTTCCCAATCTAAGTGCTCTGGAATCTGGTGGAGTGGGCAATGGACATCCTAACCGCCTGGATCCCATTCCTAATTCTCCAGTCCACGATATTGAGTTCAACAGCAGCAAACCACTTCCACAGCCAGTGCCACCTAAAGGGCCCAAGACATTTTTGAGGTGAGACCCGTCTCACCAATGTTTTTTTCTTTTGGGTTACATGTCTCTCTTTTTATGAATTCAGTCCTGCTCAGAGTGAAGCTTCTCCAGTGGCTTCTCCAGATCCCCAGCGCCAGGAGTGGTTTGCCCGGTACTTCACATTCTGAAAGAATTGTGTTGGCACAGCTCTGTATAGACTGTTACTAAGAGCATGACTTTATACAGATTGTTATGTAAATAGGCTTTCCTATGTCAAACACTGTGAATGAGAAAGTATTTGTCTCTCCAACTTGAAAATGCACTGTATTTCCTGTGATATTTATTGGAATCATTCTATAAGGTACTATATTATGTGTGTAATTATAACTGTTATTTTTATTTGAGATGGAAGAGTCTTTAACCTTTGTAATTACTGCATAATAAATTTTGTTAGAATCAAACAATGCTTTTTATTTTTTTCTACGTTTGCTTTAATTTTTAAATATTTTTTAATTCCAGGTAAGACTTGTCAACAAGTTTTACTGCATTATAATCATGTC